ATTTTCAAAAGCCTGGCAGCTTCGCGAGCTGGAGGTGGTGAACCCGTCCCACACCATGGGCGCACCAACCTTACCTTGCTGTCATGAGGCAACGAGCCCCGAGAGACACCCTTGCAGGTAAGCACTCTCCTGCAGCAGCTAGTCTAACTCTGGCTCCCCCGTGTCACACGCGGAGATCGACTCCACACCCACCCACGCACGATCACCATGTGCAAAGTTGAATCCCGACTTCGCCGCAAAGACATTTCCTTTTCCCCTACATGCAAAGGAGCTGTGGAGCCGTGCTCCCTGCTTGGCTGTCGGGCACTGGGATACCTTCCCCGCGGGCGCCCGCCACCTCCTCCCCGAGCCCGGCATCCAACCCGCAGGACCCACCCCTGCGCAGGAACGCGACGCCAGTCCAGGTGTAGCCGCCGACTGCAGGCCACGCCGCCGGCCGCAGCCCGGGACTCGGGAGGCCGAGGGCGGAGGCGCGGCCGTCGCGCCCGCGCAGAGCCGCCCGCCGCCCCCCAGCCCCGCCTCCCGCGCCCCACCCCCACCGCCCGCCGGCGGGAGCCAAGGCGCGCCCCGCCGAGGCCCCACCGCCCCGGCCCCCGCCCGCCCGCGCGCGCGCGCGCCTCGCGACCCTCCCGGCCCTCCCCGCCCGTGCTCCCGGCACTCACTGAACATCCCAGGCGGCTCCGGCTCCCCCCGCCGCCGCCGCCTCCGGGATCGGGTTGCTTCCGCCTCCGTCGTCTCTGCCGCAGGGTCTCACTCCGACGGCCGGCTCAGCTGGGCCCCCGCGCCCCGCGCCCCGCCGCCCCCGCCGCCGCTCTGGGCGGCCGCTCCATGACTGACTGACACGGAGCGGGCCGCGGGCTGGGCCGCTCGGGCCTCCAACGCGCAACCGTCTCCGCCAATGGGCGAGGCGCCTCGGCGCTCGGCTGGCGACGCCTGGCGTGCGTGCAGCCCCTCCCCGCTGCGCCGCCGGCGTCCGGCGGAAGGAGCGCGGGTACCGGTCCCACGTGGTGGGGACGCGGGACCCGTACAGCGGCCTCCGCCGCACCGGGACAGCAGCCGCCGCCGCTGCCGCCGTCCTCCCCTGTCTACCCGGAGCTGTCTCGAGCTGAGCCCCCTACCGGGCCGGATCCCGAGGTGAGTCCCCCACCTGCGGTCAGCCCCTGCGGTCTGGTGCCTGCTCAGTCTGACATTGTTATAGTATTTTTTTTCCCATTGTTTTTAAATTTTAGATAAAGCCTAGCCATGGCTGCTGTTTATTCTGGCATTTCCCTTAAGCTTAAAAGCAAGACAACTTCCTGGGAAGATAAACTAAAACTAGCTCACTTTGCTTGGATTTCTCACCAGTGCTTTCTTCCAAATAAAGAACAAGTAAGTTTAATGTGAAACTCATATTTTTACAGTTATTTTCAGTGTATGTGTCCTTCAAATTCAGGTGTTACTTGATTGGGCAAGACAATCATTGGTTGCATTTTATAAGAAAAAGCTTGAACTGAAGGAAGATATTGTTGAAAGGCTTTGGATCTATATAGATAACATTTTACATAGCAGAAAATTGCAGAATCTCCTCAAGAATGGAAAGACCATTAATCTTCAGATTTCCCTAGTCAAGGTAATTCACTTTTCTGTTCTGTATGTGTTGCAGTAATGAATTTTCTTTCTTTCTTAATGTTCAGATCATCAATGAGAGAGTAGCTGAGTTCTCTCTTTCGGGATCCCAAAGAAACATCTGTGCTGTCCTTCGATGTTGCCAGGGCATCCTGTCGACACCTGCCCTGGCTGTCATCTACACGGCCAAACAGGAGCTGATGGTGGCCTTGCTGAGCCAGCTTTGCTGGTCGGCCTGCAGGCAGCCCGAAGGAGCTGTGGTAGCCCAGTTGTTTGAGGTCATTCACCTGGCCCTTGGCCATTATCTCTTGATCCTGCAGCAGCAGGTCAACCCAAGACGTGCCTTTGGGGATGTGACTGCTCACCTGCTCCAGCCGTGCCTGGTCCTGAGGCACTTACTCTCTGGGGGCACATGGACGCAGGCTGGCCAGGGCCAGCTGAGGCAGGTGCTGAGCCGGGACATCAGGAGTCAGATTGAGGCCATGTTCCGAGGAGGGATTTTTCAGCCTGAGCTACTGTCATCCTACAAGGAGGGGCTCTTGGACCAGCAGCAAGGGGATGTGAAGACGGGAGCCATGAAGAACCTTCTGGCTCCCATGGACACCGTGCTTAACAGGCTGGTTGATGCTGGCTACTGTGCAGCATCCCTTCATACCTCTGTTGTGGCCAACTCAGTGGCCTTGCTGTATAAGCTCTTTCTAGATTCTTACTTTAAGGAGGGAAACCAGCTTCTCTGCTTCCAGGTTCTCCCCAGGTTGTTTGGCTGCTTGAAGATTTCACACCTGCAGGAGGAGCAGAGCAAAGCCCTGTCCACATCAGATTGGACCACAGAGCTTTTGGTTGTGGAACAGCTACTAAACTCAGTGGCCAACAACAATATCTACAACATCGCTGCCGACAGAATTCGGCACGAAGAGGCTCAGTTCCGCTTTTACCGCCACGTGGCTGAGCTGCTGATAAACCATGCACAAGCACCCATACCGGCCTGGTTCCGCTGTCTGAAGACTTTGATATCTCTGAATCATTTGATTTTGGAGCCAGACCTGGATGACCTGCTGGCTTCAGCGTGGATCGATGCCGAGGTAACAGAGTTTCGAACCAAAAAAGCCCAGGAGGCGCTTATTCGTACTGTCTTCCAGACTTATGCCAAACTCCGACAAGTGCCACGGTTGTTTGAAGAGGTTTTGGGGGTGATCTGTCGTCCAGCTGCTGAGGCACTGAGGCAGCCTGTGCTGGCCTCGGGCCCCTCCACGGTACTCTCTGCATGCCTCCTGGAGCTGCCTCCAAGTCAGATCCTGGACACGTGGTCCCTTGTGCTGGAGAAGTTCCAGTCTTTAGTCTTGCCCTATTTGCAGAGTGATGCCGACATGGCCCTGAAATCACTGTCACTGAGCTTGCTGCTGCACTGCATCATGTTCAACATGAGGAGCCTGGACAGCAGCACGCCTCTGCCCATTGTCAGACGGACACAGTGCATGATGGAGAGGATGATGAGGGAGCTCGTGCAGCCCCTGCTGGCCCTTCTCCCGGACACCCCAGGCCCAGAGCCAGAGCTGTGGCTGCAGAAGGTCAGTGACTCTGTGCTCCTGCTCTCTTACACTTGGGCCCAGGTGGACGCTATGTTCAGTTTGAACTGTAGCCAGTATCACTCTATGTCTGGGCCCCTTATAGGTGTTGCTCTGGAGATCTCGAACCTCCCTTCGTTGCTCCCAGGTGTAAAAACACAGCATTGGAAGAAGATAGAGAAGTTTACAGCTCAGTTCAGCTCTCTTGGTACATATTGCTTAGAACAGCTGTACCTGCAGAAAATGAAAAGGACTTTAATGCAAACTAGTTTCCGGTCTGAAGGAGCCATCCAAAGTTTGAGGTGCGATGCTGCCTTTATTATTGGTTCCGGCAGAAAAAGCTTGAATCAGAGAACGACGGCTTCCTGGGATGGCCAAGTTGGGATGGTGAGTGGACTCACATACCCTGTAGCACACTGGCACTTGATTGTGTCAAATCTCACAATTTTAATATCCTATCTGTGTCCAGATGATGTGGGATACCTGGCCAGTGTCCTGCTGAGAACTTTACCCATGGGCAAAGCCCAGGAAGTCTCAATAGATGAAGAGGCATACATCACACTGGAAAAAATATCCAAAGCCTTCCTTCATAGCCCTCTCTTTCCAGAGATGCAGTCCCTTCATTCTGCTTTCTTAACGTGCGTAACCACAAGTTGCTCCAGCATTCTGTGTTCTGGTGCCCAGCGTGACTCAGGTCTTGTCAGTCAGCAGCTTCCCTGGCTTTTTGAAAAGGACCACATGGTTGTGGGTCATTGGGAAAACAGATTTGCAAAAGCTGGACCCGAAGGTATAGAACCTAGAGGAGAAATTGCCCAGAACTTACTGTCCCTGGTCAAGAGTGACTTCCCTATCCAGCTGGAGGGAGAGCAGTTGGAAAGCATCCTGGGGCTTTTGGAAGTGATTTCTGCCTTACAGCTGGACAGCCTCTTGCCACCCTATCATGTGCATTATTTTCTTGTGTTACTGTCCATGGCCGTCACCAAACTAGGATGCTCTTGCTCCTCCTCACTGGCTCTCAAGTTCTTGACGACTTGCTACCAACTTCTTGGTTACTTGCAAAAGGGGAAAAGTGCTCGCTCTGTGTTCAAGATCATGTATGGTAGTGATATTTTTGAGGTTGTACTGACCTCATTGTTCAGAGCTAGTAGTAGGTTCCTTATTGAGATGGATGATCCCGCTTGGCTGGAATTCCTCCAAGTGATAGGGACGTTCTTAGAGGAGCTAATGCAGATGCTCATCCAAATGAAGCTGAGCTTGGTGCTCAATTTTAGAAAAATCACCGCATTCCTCTCTAGTTCCAAACCATACACGGAGGCAGCTTCAAGCAAACAATTAGAAAATCAGAACCCCCAGGGCAGGCAGCTCCTTCTGGTGTCTTTAACCAGGTTGTGCCATGTCCTGGGACCTTTCCTCAAAGAGCAGAAGCTGGGCCAAGAGGCCCCAGCAGCACTGTCTGAGCTGCTGCAGCAGGTTGTGCTGCAGACAGGAGCTGTGCTGCAGCTCTGCTCAGTGCCGGGGGCCCGGGGCTGGCGCCTTCCCTCGGTCCTCATCTCATCCGTCAGCACGCTCTTGGAAGCCGACCTGGGTCAGCACTGCAGGGATGGAGGGGCCGACATTTCCCAAGGAAGCGACAGGACGCTGCTCTCCCATGTTGCCCTCTACCAGGGTGTTTACTCTCAGATACTGTTGGAGTTGCCAGCTCTCGCGGGACATGATCAGTCTTTTCAGGCAGCCTTGCAGTTTTTGACTCTGTTCTTTTTGGCCCCAGAACTGCATCCCAAAAAGGACTCCGTGTTTACCTCCATGTTTCATTCTGTGAGAAGAGTTCTTGCAGGTAAGATATTTTCTCTTGAGCTAATTCTGTGTATCTTAACAATTTTGGTTTCTTTCCCACACAGATCCTGAAATTCCTGTTCAGGTCACTCAGGATATTGAGCCTCATTTGGGAGCCTTGTTCACCCAAATGTTAGAGGTTGGGACGACAGAGGACTTGAGGCTGGTGATGCAGTGTATTCTCCAGGGACTGGATGTCAGTAACATGTGGAAAGCAGATGTGCAGGTGGGTGCCTTCTCCCTCCTTGTGTGGCAGGCTCTGCCGCTAAGTTTTTTCTCTCTTGCCCCAGGCTGTTGTGTCAGCTGTTACACTGCTGAGGCTGCTACTGAACTGCCCACTCAGTGGAGAGAAAGCAAGTCTGTTGTGGCGTGCGTGTCCCCAGATAGTCACAGCTTTAACAGTGAGTACCCTCTGGAGATGTGTCCTCTAGCTTCATTTTTCCTTTATTTTATTTTGCCCTTTAGCTCTTAAACCGAGAAGCTTCTCAGGAGCAGCCTGTGTCCCTCACAGTGGTCGGGCCTGTCTTAGATGTCCTGGCTGCACTGCTGCGGCAGGGGGAGGAGGCCATCGGCAACCCCCACCACGTCAGCCTGGCCTTCAGCATCCTTCTCACTGTCCCTTTGGACCATCTGAAGCCGCTGGAGTATGGAAGCGTCTTCCCGAGGCTGCACAACGTGCTCTTCTCAATCCTGCAGTGTCACCCTAAGGTGAGAAGGAGGGTGAGAGTGGCAGGCAGCTTGTACTTTTACATTCTGTTATCTGTCATTACAGGTAATGCTGAAAGCCATCCCTTCTTTCTTGAACTCTTTCAATAGATTGGTGTTTTCAGTTATGCGGGAAGGGCGGCAGAAGGACAAAGGTAATTTGGAGTAACATCAGACACAGTTTCAATAATTGGTTGGGAAACACTTTGTTGTCTGTAGGAAGCATAGATGACCTGCCTACGGTCCTAAAGTGTGCACGCCTGGTTGAAAGAATGTACAGCCACATCGCCGCACGAGCTGAGGAGTTTGCTGTGTTTTCCCCATTTATGGTGGCCCAGTACGTGTTGGAGGTACAGAAGGTAAAATTGGGTTCAATGTCTTTCACCAAGTATTGTTCTCACAGAGGTTTGCCTTTTTCCTCAGGTGACCTTATATCCAGCTGTGAAAAGTCTGCTGCAGGAGGGCATTTACCTCATCCTGGACCTCTGCATCGAGCCTGACGTCCAGTTCCTGCGGGCCTCGCTGCAGCCGGGAATGAGAGACATCTTTAAGGAGCTCTATAATGACTATCTCAAGTACCACAAGGCCAAACATGAAGGAGAGAAAAGATATACGGCCTAAGGCTATGGGACAGAAGTGCCGCCAGTGACACTGTCCAGAGGCTTTGGCTGCATGGTCTGAAAGAGCTGGAGAATGAAAGACTTAAGATGTTCTAATTCGTAGTATTGGTATACATAGAAAATCCTTTGGGGTTTATGTAGTATATTTTGATGTATTTTACATCGTGTTTTTCTTACTATTTTTTAATACATAGTTTTATGCAGTAAGTATTGCAATAGAATCCTGAAAATTGACCCTGGGATGAGATTAATTCAATAGAAAAATTGCTGACTCTTGGGACCTTTCTGTGTTTGGTTCTCGTCTTGGCTCAGTGGTTTGGTGTTCCCTCGTCTGCACTGGAAACTACATAAAACTTGGCTTTTTACTTTGGGTACATGGGCGTATAATTCAGCCCTGTTTAAATATACTTGCCTTTCAAATTCTTCAAGTAACATGGGAAGTATTCTTGAAATGTCACATTTTCTGCCTTCCCTCTAAGTATGCTTTCTGAAGAAGTCAGGGAAAGTTAGAGTCTGTGGCCTGAGGTGTCTGCTCTGGGTGGCGATAGTGGGCACCTCAGGCAGGTCGGTGACGTTTAGCACAGGTGCCAGGGCTCCTGCCTGCTCCTCCTGTGTTAGCTCTGTGAAGTTCATTTAGGAATTTTTTTTTCCTATGCAGTTTAAGAAATAATCCTAATTGTTTTTTCTTATTACCTAAGCAATATATTTTTATTATAGCAACCTCAGAAAAGAAAAATAAAAGGATAATTTAAAAAACTCATTCATAGTCTCAGTTACCCAGATAACCTCGGTTGTCACCTTGGAGTATCTTGTTGTAGTCCCTTTACTATGTGTATGTATATAGATGTGCATATAAATATATATAGTAGCTAAATTGGATCATAAATGCATTTTTTTAAAGTTACCTTTTTTCCTGTGTAATATTTTAAGTAACTC